AATCGCTCCTGCTGGTGTTTTGTGTATAAATCTCTTTCTAACTTCAAGCTCTCTCAAGTTAGGGCAACAGTAAATGAAGTGGGAACAGTATCGCATTGGGAAATATCTGAAATGATACCTATGGGACTATCTAACGAAACTGAGGCCCAGAAGAATTGAAGTGACCTGTGCAATGACACCAATTTGTTAGCAGAGCCAAGATTAGAACCAAGTTTGGTGCCTTCCTGCATCCTTCCTGCATCGGTCCTTTCTCGGTGCTGCAGCAGCCTTTTACTTACTAATTTCACCCTGAAGAAAGGTAGACCATCCTGGCGTGGCAGAAGCGTGGACATTCGTTTTCTAAGGGATGGTCACACACCTTTGCCTATTTGCATTTAGTTTCTTTAAAAAGTAAAAACACCTCCATTTTGGAACACTTTTAGAGACAAAAGCAGAACATACGAAAGTGTATTTCACTGCTGAGTTCTTAAGAGGCGTACACCGTGTGGTTATAACGTGCGCAACTCTGTCCCGGGCAACTGAACTTATTTTTAGCGTTATTTTCGGCTTCTGCTGCAGAAAACTAGGGATTCAACTACCCGCACCTACGTTTCACACAACAGCACTCGTCTCTCTCCTTCACTCCTAATAAAAACACCTTACTTCGTTTATTCCTGCCTGCTCTACCTCGTCTCAACATTTTCTCTTGTTAACTTCCACCACACTGCCTTTTACTCGGATTGGAAACCCACTCTCCCCCAACTTCTGTCTCATACCCCCAACTTCTGTCTCATACCCCCAACTTCAGGAAGCGTCTTCCTTTTTTCCGCCTCTCGTTCGCTTTTGTCTTACGAGGCTTCCGGAACACGGCCCAGAATTACAGAGAAAACACACTGCGCACGCGCACTCTCTCGTCACCGCTGTGCGGCTTCTGTTTGGTTGGCCAGTTCGTCCCAATTTCCGACTCACAGGGCTGCGGAGCAGCAACTCTCACGATATTTGCTGCGACCCGCAGGCGCTATCCGCTGCCGGGTTCTGGCGCGCCCTTTCAGTTCTGCTTGCTGTCGGCACCGCTGCGTTACCCGGAACCGCCGGGCCGAACAGCATGACGTCCGCTTTGGAGAACTACATCAACCGTATCCTCAAGCTGGCCGCCGCGGGCGTGAGCCTAAGAAACACTTTCTTTGATTCAGTTATCAGGAACTGTTGCCGTTATTACATCAGATGGGAGAATGATTGTGGTAAGTCTTTGGAATTTTCATTCTCTGCTTTCTTCTCTTTTTCTCCTGAATATTTTCTTTACAGGGAACACTGAAAGGTTTTGACCAGACCATTAATTTGATTTTGGATGAAAGCCATGAACGAGTATTCAGCTCTTCACAGGGGGTAGAACAAGTGGTACTAGGATTATACATTGTAAGAGGTGACAACGTGTAAGTAAAATATATCTGTTAAAATTATAAATAAATGTGATTGTTTTAACTCTGACTTTTTTAGTGCAGTCATTGGAGAAATCGATGAAGAAACAGATTCTGCGCTTGATTTGGGGAATATTCGAGCAGAACCTTTAAATTCTGTAGCACACTGAGGAAAAACTACATACTTGGACATCTGTAAATCTTTGTACAGAAACTGATTATTCTGAGGATGATATATGGAGTTTTTATGAGTGTGTCACTGGATTTTGACTCCTTATTGATTCATTGTAATATGTAAATTAAAATATTTCTACATTTTATTGAAAAAAAAACCTTTTTTTTTGCCTAAATATAAGTTTGGTAGCTTGGTTTCTTTTTTTTATTAAATAGTGTGAAAATATAATGGGCATTTTGAAAACTTTTAGAAAAAAGTAGTACTTTTTGATACTTTAGTATTTATGGAAACTAGTGGAAAAGAGAAATTAGTGTGCTATATAAATCAGGCATTCAAGTAACAGTAATACAGGATATATGTGTTTTCTTTCCCTGATGTTTAGGAAAATCACAGGAGGGTAAATCTTTGCTGGAGTTATCTGAATCATTGGCATTTATCCGATTCCACTGGTGGTAGTTTGCTAGTGCTTCTAAAAGTTGCTCCCTAGCACTGAGAGGTGTGGGTAGGTAAAAATGTGTTTGCTTGAGAAAAGCAAAAATGCTAACAAGGTTTTGATAGATTGGCCCAAAATTCTAACTTGAATATTAAGAATGACTAGGAATGGTAGAATTGACAGAGATGATTAGTAAAGTCTCTTGATGCCCAATTGGTTAGGTATGAAAGTAATATGAACACATTAATGTTGAATTTTACAGACAGTATATTTGAAAAAAATTGATTCCATGTAGTCTTCAATTTTTAATTTTTAAGAATTGGAGAATTTCTAATGTTAAAGTTAGTTTATAAATGTGAGTAAATAAACTCTAAGTTTGTATTGAAGTAGTGCTAGCTATTATTGTCAGCAATTTTCCATGATTCATTATCCATAAACCTGATTTCAGAAGACGTCAACTCAGTTTTTTAAATAATTGAAAGAAACAATGTAAGTAGTGTTTAGATATTCAGGCTAGTCCATAAAATTTCTGATCAACTCATGTATAGGCCCAAGTGTGTGTCTTTGTGATGAGAAGAACATAGAAAAATATTTACATCCTTGTAATTGAAACAAATTTAAATAGTTTATTTGTTTTGTTTTTATGAAAGTGCTTAAAAATAGTAGTTGGCAAGCTTTTTCTATGAAGATCCAGATAGTCTTTTAGGCTTTGAAGGCCATGTGGTCTGTCACAGCTACTCACCTCTGCTATTGTGGCCTACAAATAACCATAGATAATACATAAATGAATAGTGGCTGTCTTCCAGTAAAACTTCATTTATAAAAATGGAGGTGGGGGTTGGATTGGGCTTGAAGGCATAGTTGCTGACCCTTGGCTTAATACAAGTTCAATAAGAAAAAATGAACAATTTGTATAAATTCTGGAATAGATCCTTATAGAGAGTTTAGAGGTGGGTTTCATTCATATTTTAAAATATTTTAAACTTCATACTTATTAAACATAATAGCTTTTTGGGGGAGGAAAATATCTTCACTCAAATCAGCCTTATAAGGGGAGAAGCACTATTCTCTAGAATTATTTGGTTGATGTTAAGGGCTGTCTCTGGGAGAATTAGAGAAGTTAGCTAGTATTGGCTATTCATAAGTACTTGACTTGTAGTATAATGTTTTATAATCAATTTATTAATAAAATGATGGAAAGTGGGTAAGGCAAACAGGCAAATTTAGGGACTGTGAATGAAATATTGTAGTATATGGCATTTTGAATTGGTAAAGTAATTCCAAAAATTAAATAAGAATACACATTGTTCAGTTGCTAAGAAAAATGCATTCTAACAGTACAAATGAAGTCCAGAGTCAGATCTTTTCTCAAAATACTTGGCATATCAACACATTACACATAAACAAATAAAAACCAGTCCTGTCCCTCATGATAATGGGTTTCTAATGTGATGTATTCTTGCAATCTGAAACACCTTATAAAGCTGTATTTTCCTGATTGATGTTGGAAAAAGCATTCCCAAAATGTGAATTATTGTTTTTATGAATAGTTACAGAGGATGTGATGACAATATGCCAGATAATCTATGTAATTCTTTATTCCTGGATACAAGCACATGGTGGACTGTTTTCTCACAACCGATTAAAATTGGATTTATTTTTGCATGAGAATTGTAAGGGAGCCACAACCATGAGTAGTAACATAATTAATATACAGTGTCAATATTTTATATTTAATGAGACATTTATTCTATAATCAGTTCTTATTTATAAAGAGGCGCAAATCAATTTCAACCTGTAATTACCTCTGTGCTTTGTGACTCAGGCACAATCTAAACCCAGCTTAATGAATCAAAGAGATGTTTCTTGGCAAGATATTTTCATTAAAGTTATTTGGAAAGGGCAATTAACTGCAAAAGGGACTTTTTTTTTTTTAACTGACAAGATACTATCTAAACTAATAGTTTAAAATAACATTGCTTTTATGTCAAAGCACTTTGGTAACTTGGCCTCACATGCTGACAGTTTTGGCTAAATATTACAAATCTTGATCCCAGAAGAGCAAGAGAGAAAGTTTTACTAATATTTGCTTAAACATCCTGTTTAACAACTTTATAACATCCTTCGGAATTTTTAAGGTAATAATGTGAGATATAAGTATGATAAAAACAACTTTTAAATGGTATTTAATGCAAATACAGAATAACGATGTCAACATTTTCCTCAGCCGTGTAACCTGAGATTCATCATGGGAATGAGAAAGTAAAGGCCCTTTGTAATGGCATGTGAACCAGACAATTTAGTAGCCAGGGTTGTAAGGCAACTCTTAACTGACAATATAGTTAGTATATTCTGGGCCTTCATCTTCAAAATTAGTAGGTAGTATTTATTGAGTGCATATCATGTGCCAGGCCTGGTGCTGAGTGCTTACAATGATCATTTTATATATGGGAAAATTGAGGCTCAGCAGGGTCAAGTGACTTGTAAGAGGTAGCACTAGTAAGTAACAGTGCTCAAATTCAACTAGGTCTTTCAGCTTTTTATACAATACTGCCTGTTATCAGAAAGTATAGTCTTAAAATCTGCTATCAAGCATCTATCAGAAGCCTGATGAGAAATATTCAGATGATCTAACGCAGTTCCCAAACCTGCATTGTGGGCCGTTTTCATTACAATTACCTAAGGTGCTTTAAAAATTTTCTTGGGCCCTACTCGTTGTGGTTCAGCAGCTGTGTAATGGAGCAAAAAGGAATAGTCACTAAACAGCGAAGGAAAGTGGTGGAATTATTAAAAGACCTAGCACTTACCTGCTGGGATGAGTCTCTAACCCCACAGAATTGATTTCAAACACAGGATCTTATTCAAGATAAGGATAATAACAGCTATCTTCTTGGGTTGTAAAAAGTAGCATTAGACTGCATTTTAAACATTTGGTATGATTTTGAGGACATAACCGTAAACAGCTATTTAATACTATTCCAGGTAGTCAAAGGCCAATGTATAAAAGTTAAAAATATAGGTCTTGTCAGCTTTTTAAGCGTCTGTCCCACTGACTACCATATCTCTACAAGAGAATAGATGAGGAATTGAGGTTATGTGGGAAGTACGTGTAAGTTTACAGTATTAAGAAATGTACAATAAAATTTGTTTCTATGTCAGCGAATATTCTTGACTCAAGGAGTTTGAAAGTGTAAACTCAAAGGTCTTTCACATGTAAAGAGGAACCTCTCCATTCTGTACTTGTATAGTCATTACCTCATATAGATTTAATTTTATTAAATTAAATTTTACTTATTTTGGGTTTAAAAAAACTTGGGCTGTGAATCTCAGTTTTAAGTCATGGGCAAATTTGATAAAAATTCCTTTCTGTCTACATGTAATACTGAAAAAAATGTTGATAAGGTAAAGCTATCTCCATTTAGATTGATACCCATTAAATAGCATAGTGCTCCCATTAAACTAGCGACAAATTCATTTAATTGTGAGATATCTAGTACTTATGCTCCATCCTGTTTATAGGGATTATTGATGTGAGATTTGGTCAGATGCTTTGATGTGATCTTCATTCCTCTGTATAGTGGGAAACCATGAGACGTGCTTAGTCTTCATAAATCGATGCTGCCTCCTAGTGGCCATTGCTTTCTTTTCTACCTGTCCACAAACTTCAAAAAAATAGATTTTGGAATTTTGTCAGGGACACTTATCAAGCCATTAATACATGCCAGGCAGTATGCTCAAAGCTGTGGATAGGCCAGGGAACAGTATTCTTGTGCTTGTGAAGCTTCTATCTGTCTGTATCTACCTCAACCAAATCATCTTGACTCAGATTTACTGTCGAAGGTCGTGTTATTTCATCAGATTCTTTCAGTATTCTGGGATATAATTTATGGGTTCTGGATTCATTCAAAACAACTAGAAACAGTCTTTTTAAAATAAATATAATTCAAGTCAATTATTTTCCCCATCTATTTTTTTTCTTTTAAGATTGCTAAGTCTGTAGGTTGCATAATTCTAAGGATAAAGGCGAAATAGGACTTCACCAGGAGAATTTCTTTCATTAGTTAACAGTATGCCATCTCCTACTTACTGGCATCATCTGGGGAATGAAGGAGCTGAGAATTGTTCTTCCAGATACCTTTCCGACCTCTTCTTGGTTTTGGCATTAAGTTTTTTTTTAACTCAATTTTTGTGTTAGTTTTTTGTTATGCCTTTTCATTTCCTTCTTTTTTTAATGTTTCTTTTTTTTTAAGTCCTTTAATTTTTATTTATTTATTTATTTATTTATTTATTTATTTATTTATTTATTTTTGAGACACTTCTTGCTCTTTCGCCAGGCTGGAGTGCAGTGGTGCAATCTTGGCTCACTACAACCTCCGCATCCTGGGTTCAAGCGATTCCCCTGCCTTAGCCTCCCGAGTAGCTGGGACTACAGGCACGCGCCACCACACCTGGCTAATTTTTTTGTTTTAGTAGAGACGGGGTTTCACCATGTTGGCCAGGATGGTCTTGATCTCCTGACCTCGTGATCTGCCCACTTCGGCGTCCCAAAGTGCTGGAATTACAGGCATGAACCACCACGCCCAGCCTAAGTCCTTTTATTTTACAGAGTATTACTTGTTAGAAATGGCACAGATCAAGCATTGCTACAACTGGTATCAAATTCCCATCAATGTCCCTACAAGGATATGATACGCTTTCTCTCTTCTCTTTAGGGTAATGTTCAATTACACTGCATATATTTTGCTATTATGTAGGTTTTTTTTTTTTTTCCACATATACTGGCTTTACAAATGCCATATAATTAGTATGGTACCAAATTGTTATTACATTTGAAATACGTTAAAAAGAATCCAGGAGTCAGGGTGGGTGGGGAGACAACTCCAGGGACACAATACATTGTGTCTTGTATTAAAAACTAGTGTGTGTTGGGGTGGGGAACAGGCAGGAAACTAATATGTTTCTGTTTGATATATGAAAATATGCACAAGCTATCATGTTTCATCTCATATCAACAAAATGATTATAATAAATCATACTCTAGAAAACTCATTAACTGATACAAGTTGCCAGAAAATGCTGCACTATGGCTTATTTCACATTTTAAAATAAATGCCCTGAAAGTGATCACAATGATAGTTAAAAGTTAAATTTTTTATTTTAAAATTTAAATTTTTATTTTAAAAAATAGCTCTCTGAATCTGACTTGGATAAGCTTTATTTTAATTGTGATTCTGCTAATTACAGAGACACTTCAATTCACACTCATAGGAGGTATGATTTTTAAAAGGAAATTGTTGATTAGGGTCTTGGGCTAGTCCAGTGTAGCATGGCAGTGAAAGGCACAGACTCTGGAGTCATACTTAGTTTGCAGAGCTTAGCATATTAATCTTACCATGTCTTAGTTGCTATGAAAATGAGTACCTGCTTCCTTGTACTGTCAAGATTAAGATAAGCAGTTAGCACTCCCTAGAACATACTAATTTGTCAATATTAATGATAGCTAACAATTATCCTGATATTGAATGATGGACTCCAAATTATTTATTGTGGCCTAGGAAAAGTACTAAGAAGTAATTGATAGCATTCCCTGATAATTTTGGTGAAAAGAAAAACTATGAAAATTCTGGACAGGACTGGAAATTTATTGTAAATGAAAGTATGCTTCCCTGGTGCAAAGGTAATGTGATGTTTTTAATCACATATTTTAAAATTAAAAATTTGATCAAATTTTTAAAAGTAACACGAGGCAGAGAAAGTACAGAAAGGAGCAACCAGAGTCAAAGTGATTAAGTTATAAAAAGGTTAGATTTCTTTGGTGTGAAAAGATAAATGAGAAATGAGAATATGCCAGAGATCTGAAATGAAGAATGGATAAGAGCTTGCATATTTAATTTTGTATATTAAAACCAAATATTCTATGAAGATTGGAAGGATAATTTTAGGTCAAATGAAATTCTACATTAAAGAAAGAAGAATAAACCTTAACAACTCATTAGTAATCCTTCATTTCCTGAGTATTTACTGCATGACAGTAACAGAGATGACATGCCCGGTAAACTGGTGTTTGAAGGCAATATATAAAAGCTTCCCATGCATGGCAAAGATGCATTTTCCTCTATGCATAGCAATATGGGAGAGATTGGAGGAGAATCTTCATGGAAATGGATGACTTGTGCTTGACCCTAAGGATAGTAAGGATTTCCATAGATGGTTAGGAAAACTTCAAATTGGCAGACAGGAAGGCAAGAAGGAGTAAGATGTGGTTGAGTAATAAGGAGTAGACTGACCTCTCTGTACAGTAAAGGCTCAAATCCTTTTTATTGCAAAGAAAGGACCTGTCCTTCACCAGTTCCTGGAAGAAAATCTCTTGAGTCCTTGGGATGTCTTACCTGTTAAGAGTGCTTTTGTATGCCTGAGACCATAGGCCTTGCTGTTACAGTTTAAGCTCTGGGAAACGAGATTCAGGAGCTAAGGTCAGTTATGAGGGAACTGAATATTTATGTGACTGAACCCTCATAAAAACCCTGAACACCAAGGCTCAAGAGAGCTTATTAGCAATACTTTGCATGTGTTGGTAAACACCGTTGCTGAACTAGGTGCTGTCTGTGCAGCTCCACTGGGAGAGGACATCTTGAAGTTTGTGCCTGGTTTCTCCTGATTTTCACCCTGCACACCTTTTCCATTTACTGATTTTAATCTATATCCTCTCACTATAATCTGCAACTGGGAGCATAGCAGCTTTTCTGAGTCCTATGATTCCAAGTGTATCAATGAACCTCAGTATGATCTTGGGGACCCCCAACTCACTATCTAAATAAAATTTTCATTGAAAATTAGTGAGAAGGGAAGAGATGGCCTTCAATACTAGTGCAAAGTTAATACTTTATTCTTAGAGCAGCAAGTTGATTTTAGGGGATTAAAAATCTAAGACGTTTAAGGGAACATGAATTTGGATGCATTGAACAGAATTGGTAACCTGAAGGAGAAACTGGAGGCAAATTGTTTCAAGTTAGGAAGCTATTGCAGTAATTAAACTGAGCTGACACATTTTCATGTCAGATTTTCAGATATGATAAAGGCTGGAAGTACAGAGTTTCAAAAGATGTACATAAATTTATGGAAAGGAAATTTTGGAATGGTGATTCTAACCTTTAAGGTTGGTGCCATGGAAGGAAAACAAGTAACTTTGCAACAATCTGTTCAACAATGAGAGTTACCAAATGCCAGACACTGCTAAGTGCTGGGAACTTAGATGTAACCAAAGACTTAAAAGATACTAGTCTTTAAGACAGGCTTTGAGAAATTCAAGTGTAGGGTAAGGCCACCTCCCCAGCAAGTAAATACTGACATGGTGAAGATATGTATTGGGTGATATGAGAGCCCATAGGAGAGACATCTAAAGTTTAATAGCAACACTAGGCTGGACTGAGTGGTGAATACGTTGATATAGCAATTTAATAAATGTGTTATTGTCAATGTAGGCATTTTGCTCATAGCTTAGGGCAAGTGATAAAAAACAGAGCTTAACAAAGGACTGGATGTTTTAGTTTGACAGCAGTGTCTAAATTACAGATTAGAGAACTAATGACTAGCCATACCGAAGACATTTATCTGGAAATGCCTTCCCTAAGTGCCAACAGAGAATGAAAATATAGTCAATAGCTTTAAGTGACCCCATGCATCTTAATGCCTTTCAAGCAACATGTTTTTCTGACTTCCAAATATAAACAACCTAAGCATTGTGCAGTAGCCATGAGGGACTAGGTATCCAAGTGCACATTATATTGGCTTTGTAGAGCCATTGGAGGGAGTAATAGTTTCAGAGTCATGAAACAAATCATAAGTAGCTGCTCTGGTGCTCTCTAGAGGCAGAACTTGCTGAATTTGAAGACTATTAATGATGCAGCTCTCACTGGTACAAGTGAAAAACCTCTCAGCCCTACACAGCATCTTTAAGAAAGCTTTAATTTTGGTTTTTCAGAGCAATATTCACATGACATCTTTCGGATCTGGAATCTTAATTACCATTAGGTTGGAACTCTACCTGAACTAAAAATAAGTGGTCTCTATCACGTTGAAATTACTTTAATATTTTCATTTATGTTTATACTATTTATTTAAATGCGGAGAACATGGCTAACCATTCAGGACCATTTAATTATCAAATTATTAATGATTCTTCCATAATAAACAAGCAAACTGTCATACTTGTTGACTTATATTTCATTCCATGGAATTCAAATTTAATTAATTGATAAATCACATTGTACTTTATAAGAGTTTATTCCTTAAGTGTTTGAATTTACACTTTTTTCTCCTGTGACAGCATCTATTCCCAAGGCAATCAACATTTTAATGGAACGAACTGAGGTTTGCAATTGCTAATGTTATTCTCCCATCCCAGTTTCTACTTGTTTCTTGTAAAAAAGGAGGTTTCTAAATCTTGACTGTTGATTGACAATTAATGGGCTAAATTTCCCATTAGCAAACACTTTTCACATATACACTAATATTAGTATCTAAATTATATTAAAATCTAATTTGGTAGCAATTGACTTGAAATTTGTGATACTTCAACTTGTGCTAGGTTGTAGTTTTGCTTGTATCACTCATAGTTACTAAAAATGCAAAAGGCAAATTTGAAATAACTATAAAAATAAACCTTTAATGAACTTTTTAATATGCAATACTCAATTGTAAATAACCATTATCTTTACTGAATCAGATGTTTCATTAACTGTTAGCAGTTATTTCGAGTTATTTATATATCACAGAATTTTGAACTAAAGATCATCTAGCTGAATTTCCTTTATATTAAAGAAGAGGAGAAAATCTTAATACTAAGTATGTGTGAGCCTGGAGCTGCCATGGAGCATGTAGAGAGAGTCTCCTAGTTGATACCAACTCAGGAAAGCAGAATCAAGCAATAAAGAGACATTTTGGGCCTGATGACATCATTTCAGCACCTGGATCCAGCGATGCCTAAAGATGTGACTCCTAGACTTTTCACTTACATGAGCCAAAACGGTTCCTTTGCATCAATAAATCGCTCTGTGATGCATTTTATAATGTACAACCAAGAATCTCAATATTTATTATTTTGCATTAAATATCAGTAAGTTTGATATAAAAAGCTCAGTAAAATTCATTAATTTGAGAATGTGTCTATATCATAGTAAAGTTTTAAACCTACATAATTTTCAATATTTATACCTTTTACTGCAAAAATAAAAATGAGTTTATCCTTGCCCTAAAGCTGTAAAATTAAACTCTGTACAATTCTAGTTATTTGAAATATAAAATAAAATTATTGGTCATTTCATGTATACATTTGTGGTAACACTTTAACTTTTTCCCTGTAAGGCCATCTTTTGTATGTTTCTGTTTCCATCAAGCAGGCTTTTAATGCAACTTTATCTTCTGGGTTTCCCTAGTCATAATTAAGGGTTTGGCCCTAGTTCACAAGTAATCTTCCAGCACAAATTTTATAAACAAATGCCCTGTGAATCTGCATGGCATAAATCAAGTCTCTAGATCCTGATCACTTCTATGTGAATTTGTAATATTCTGCTTTTGGACTTGTAAGACCAAGAGCAGACTCCCTAAACACAGAGGAGGCAGTAATTTAGGACAGCTTAAACATTCTGGCTGACTGCCTCATCAATGCTATTTAATAACAGAATTCTGGGGATGTCTTGAAATAGATACATTGGCAGTTTTTTTGTTTTTGTTTTTGCTTGTGTCACACATAATGCTGATGAAGAAACCATGAAGTGTCATATGAAAGGAAGTTACGATTATTATTGGTGAGTACATCAGTTAGAATGGTATTTGGCTATAAGCACTGGAAACTCTGACTGCCAGTGGCTTTAACAGGCAGGAGGAGTTCATTTATCTCGAGAGAAAAGAACAGAAAAGTGAAAAGCAAGGCAGTTCAGACTGGGGCACCTACTCAAAGAAGTGACCCAGTACCCAGGCCACTATTTTCTCTTTGCCATCCTTTTGTTCTAATAATTTGCCTGTCATCTCGTGACTCATATTTTCCATCTAATTAGAATAAAGAAAGATGAAATAGGAAAGTGAGATTATCATATGGGAAAAATAAATGCTTTCCCAACTATAACCAGCAGACTATACTGGCAAAATATACTGCTTGAATGCCATTGGCCAGATCTTTGTCATATGGTTACCCTAACTACAAGGGAGGCTAGGAAGGTGAGGGATTTTTTTCCTTTTATAGTGACATTTTGCCACTCCAAATAAAAAAAGGGTTGCTGTTAGGAAAAAGAGAAGAATGGGGATGGGGTGAACAACCAACAATGCTGCCATTGTGCTAGTATAGAAGCAAGTATCTCAGAGGCAGGTGAAAACAACTTCTATGCCCAAACAGAATTCTTTTTTATCTCTGATATAAAATGCAGAATATGAATTTTAATAAATTCCCCAGGTGAGTCATATGCACATTAAAGTTTGAGAAGCACTGATCTATACTGTCTTTCTACACACTTTTTTACCTTACTTTATCCTTCAGGATTCTGGCGTCAAGTCCCTCCCTATCAGTCTTTAAAAACTGTAGCCTTAAATCAGTAGGGATATAGAAGACATGAACAATACTTTCATCCATCTTGACCTAACTGCCATTTATAGAACGTTCTATCCCAAGACATCAGAATATATATTCTTTTTAAACATTTAATGAAAGGATTTAACTCCCAAACTCCAAAGCAAGATGTTCTAAGAAGACTCATTTAAAAAATTAATCTCAAAAAACAGATTTTAAATTGTACAGGAGAAATGCTTATATGAGAACAGAATTATGGGGCACTCTGAATACTAATTTAAGAAAGAAATATAAACCCCTTTTAAAACTCACATAATTTTCCCATTTCCCTTGAAGAAGATACTAATATTTCTGATATCATATAGGAGTAAAAATTGCGGGGAGGTCCTAATATCCAATATTAATAGAGCTGTGATTATTCAAGCTGTAGACTTAAATTTTTTAAATAGAGTAATGGTTGTTTAGTAGAGATTAATATCTAAATAAGGAAAATGAAGAAAGGGACTAAAAATCAAGTAAATAGGATAATTGAGTTTCAATGGGCAAGAATTTTTATATCATGATTTTACCACTCTGAATATCAAAGTCAGTGATGTCTCCAAAAGGCAAAGGGAAGTGTACCAATTTTTGGAGCACTATAAAAAGTGAAAAGTCATCTGCCAGATCTAACATGGTATACTCTAATGGAAAAATCATCAAGATTCTCTTCCTTTTTATGATTCTATAGTAACAGTTTAGTTGAGAAAATAAATCATAATTTGTGATTTCAAACATTTAATATGTGCACATGTATATTATAATATACTCATCCTTTATATTTATCATGCTTTTTTGAATAAATTTGCCACCTTATTGCATATGAAGAATATCTCCATATTCTTACAGCTGTTTTTCTTGGTTGCTTTCTAATTCCTTTCCTCCCTTATTGGTTACCTATGAATTGCTCAGTTCTAACAATGATTTGTAAATTTTAATACTATAGATATATTGCTGTTAATTATTACACCTAAAAATAAATTATTTTACAGAGGCTACTAAGAATGTCCATGTTTTTTTCTGAGATTCT